AATTAACATAAAAAACTTTAAAGGTAAAATGGAAGTTCCTTTTCATATACTGTTCTGCAACTTAGTTTCTTTACTTACACCATGAACATCTTTCCCTACCACTGTAAAAACTATCTTGAGCTTCTTGACAGCTATTTAATATTCCTTATCTTTGAGAAGCCATTGGTAGAACATCTGGACTTTTACTAATGTCTCATTTGTATAAATAGTGCAAGGATGTATAAGAATGTACATATTTGTTGGCAAACTTGGGTGCTTTTATGGAGTGGACTTTCAGCTGGCATTTACGAGTCAGAGTTCTTACAGAGCTGCCTGTTCTTCCACTCCAGGTGCCTTCAGGACAACAACTGGGACTACACCAGATCTGCCCAGGCCTTCACTCATCTCAAGGTAAGGTCTGGAAATACAGTGGCAAAAAGACTAGGATCTCTGGGCCTCCAGGAGGTCAGGTTAGCTGAGTGGGGTTGCTGAGTGGCGAGGGTAGGCCTACCTCTACTGACCTTCATTTTTCTCCAGGCCAAGGGCGAGATCCCAGAAGTGGCATTCATGAAGTGATCGTAGTCATGCCTCAGAAGCAGTCCCCCCTGTAAATAGTCCTTGGATATTACCGTCTGGTTGTCGTCTGTCATCTCCTCCTGTCTGGCCCGAGGCCGCCCCGTGACTGTGACCGAGGGAGGGAGGGCTGCCTGATCCCTCTCCTCGCCTGCCTTCTGGAAGACTTCAGAAGATTGAGCCTCACTGGTGCCAGGAAGCCAAAGCTTACTTTGTAGAACTGACACTAAACTACCCGAAGGACTTAGGTGCTTTGTGTACTTAACCCCAGGACCTCCTTACTTTTTAATATAAAGAGTGATGTTGTATTTCGTGTTCTGCACTTTTTAATATAAAGAGTGATGTTGTATTTCGTGTTCTGCGTGCTGGATTGGTTGTCTCCTCCCAGCCCTGAGCGAGGGGGGCGGGCCCTCTAGCGGGGGCGCCCAGGGAGGGCGGAAGGCGGCTCTGCGGCAGGAAGCCCCACCCCGGAAGTCGGCTGGCCATGGCGGCGCCTTGGAGGCGATGGCCCACGGGGCTGCTAGCCGTGCTGCGGCCCCTGCTCACCTGCCGGCCCCTGCAAGGCACGACGCTGCAACGGGATGTGCTGCTCTTTGAGCATGATCGGGGCCGCTTCTTCACCATCCTCGGGCTGTTCTGCGCGGGCCAGGGCGTCTTCTGGGCTTCCATGGCTGTGGCAGCCGTGTCCCGGCCCCCGGTTCCGGTGCAGCCTCTGGATGCGGAGGTCCCAAATCGTGGCCCCTTCGACCTGCGCTCCGCGCTCTGGCGCTACGGTCTGGCCGTCGGCTGCGGCGCCATCGGTAAGACGTGGGCTGGCTTCCCACTGTGACAATGCCTAAATGCTGGAACCTGTTTTGTTCACAGGGTATAGCACAATAAGAAACCGACAAAAACAGCAGCTGATGACTCACTCCAACAACGCACAGCACCAGAAGGTAGGCTCCCGTGCGCCAAAGTGATGCATCCAAGATATTATTATGTATTTCGTCTATTTCACAGGCAAGGAAATCAAACCTCAGAGGCTAAATGTTCCATGACTTCTCCAAGATCATGAAGTAAGCACTGAGTAAGTAGGGAGGGGGAGCAATGCTCCTAATCTTTACTCTATACCGCATTCAGGAGCCGCCAGCTGTATGGGGAACAAGGCCTGGATCCCACCCCAAAGACATGGATTGGAGACCCACCCCTTGGTGACCCTAGACCCGCCAATAGATCGTTGTGAAGCTGCAGTTTCCCTATCTGTAAAATGGGAGCATTTAGTCCACCAGCGCGAAAGGCACGGAGGGAGTTTCCCTATTATATGACCGTACACGAAATCTAGACTGTGACCAAAGTCTCCCGCTCCTCAGCCTCCTCTCCTCCGCATCCTCAGCCACTAGTCACGCTGGAGAGGAGGCGTGGGAACTGACCTCCGCGGGCCGGGCCTCGGCAACGCGCATCCTCCCACCCGGCCTAGCCCAGCCCAGATCGGGGAGGGGGTGCGCGGGGGGAGGAGGTCAGGGGTCACTGAACTTGGGTCACGTGGTCAGCCAAGGGGGCGGGCCCTCGCGGTGCGGGCTCCAAGACTGGTGAGTAAGCAGTCGGCGTCGGGAATGGGGAGTCCTTGGACCAGAGCAAGGCCTGCTCACCTGAAGACCCCGGCGTGGCGAAGGCTGCTACCGAGACGACGGCGGCGGGGGCGGTGGCGGCGGCGCCCACTCACGAGCTCACACTCATTCCCTCTCCCGGGGCCCCGGCCCCGCCCTCCCCAATACAGCCAGTCGGCGGGCGCCTTGGAAAGTTTCCGGCCCTCCAGGAGGCTTCCTGGCTCTTGATTGGCCAGTGTGAACAGACTGTAGAGACCGGCGGTCACGTGACGCTGAAGATTCCCGCTTCTTAAAGCAACCTCTCTTGCTACGTTTGCGAGTAGGTGTGTATTGTTTTAACACACGTTTAATAAGCATATTTTATTTTTTTTACCACCACAATAGTAACGAGGAAATAAACAGTCTCAAAGACAGCGTCTTGATTTTCTTTGTCTTGTTTGCTCGC